AACTTCCCTTTCCAAGGTTGGTGATGTGGGGTAGGCACCTCATTTGGAGACAGAACTCTGGGCCTGGGCTTCAGGCACTTTAAGTGTGCACTGGACTTTGTGTTCCCAGAGGACCCCCAAACCTTCCAGTATCTCCTTCCTTTCCCCTTTCCCACCCAGCACACAGCCTGGTGCCTAGTGTGCACTCAGTAGACAACTGGGATATGACTATTGCCTCTGGTAGTCACATCCTCTCTTTGGGCTATGGGAGGCTGGACTGGAGGCCTTAAAGGCCCCTTCCGCCCTCCTGTTGGGCAGTTTTTCTTTCTTAGGGAAATCGCCTTGGGGCTATCGGGGATGGTCAGTACGCAGCTTGGTTAATCCTCTTTCCTTCCCCAGCAGCCCCACCGTCGTCCGGGTGAAAAGAAAGAACCTCGCTCCCTTCACCATCCAGGCTGAGGCTTCAGTCTTTCAGCCTGCAGCTTGGGGTGGAAGCCTCTGGGTGCAGGGGTTCGAGGACGCTCCTCTCCTTCTGTATTTGCCATTTGAGAGCGCCCAGTAGGAGTCATGCCTCAATGTTAGGAGGTTAATGCCAAACGCAGTGAAAGATTTTGTTCTTTCCTATTCTAGATAAGAGCAACACGAGTCTTCGGAGAGGTTAAGCGACTTCCTCAGGGTCTCGCAGTCAGCCGGTAGCAGAGACCGGGTGTACAGCACCCGCATGTTAGGACCAAAAGCCGGACACTGCTGGATTGACCCCTCGCGGCCAAGCGGGGAAGAGGCATTTAGGGGTCCTTGCGCAGCCGCGTGGCCCCTCCCACTCGGCCCTCGATCCACCCTCCTTGAGAGCAGGCAGGATTCTAGCATCACCCAGTGCCTTCATCAAGAGTCTTTAACCCCAAGCCCGCTCGCTAGCGACCTCCAGGCCGGTTTGGGGCGCGGTGTGGCCGGTGGCGAGAGGTGGAGTGGGGGCGGAGACCGACCCAGTCTTCGCAACTCTATTTGCATACGGAGGCGACTCGCTTCCTTCCCGCCCCTCCGCCGCGCTCTTCTTCCTTCCTTCTCCAGTCCCTTCCACTGTGCGTCTTCTGTCCCCCGTTCTTCCCCAGCGGACCCCTCTTTCGAGACTCCCTAGTGGGGTCCCCAGCTCCCGGGCGATCCTGCCCTTGCCGAGCGCGTTTTCTGGAGTCACCTGGGGGAGGGGAGTCCTGGGCAGGGCCGGGCTGGGGAAGACGCCTGGGGCACTGCCCGGCGTTAACAAAGGGAGCCGATACCGACCGGCGTGGGCGCGGAGCGGGCGGCCGCCACCGAGCGTGCTGAGCAACCGCAGCCTCCGCGGCCGAGAGTGCAGCGAGTGAGTAGGGGGTGCGGTGGGCGGCGGCGCGGTTGCTTTGTTGTTGTTTTTTAACCCTCTGCAGGCAAGGGGAGAGCCAGTTGCGCAGAGCCCTGCAACCAGCAGTCCAGGGAGAAGTGGTGAATGTCATGGAGCCCAGCTGAAATGGACTGGCCCCCTTGAGCCTGTCCCAAGCCCTGGTGCCAGGTGTCCATCCCCGTGCTGAGGTAAGACCCCCTGAAGCCCAGCCTGAGGAAGACTCTTTCTGTCTCTTATTTTTTGCCTTTGCAGATGAGTTTTGATCATCCTGAGAAAAATGGGCCTTGGCCTGCAGACCCAATAAACCTTCCCTCCCATGGATAATAGTGCTAATTCCTGAGGACCTGAAGGGCCTGCCGCCCCTGGGGGATTAGCCAGAAGCAGGTAAGGAACACACAGAGGCATGGGCTAGCAAATCATTTGTTTTTCCTTGTCTCACTTTTTTTAGGCTTGTTTTCCTGCTCAGAACAAAGTGACTTCCCTGAACACATCTTCATTATGATTCACACCAACCTGAAGAAAAAGTTCAGCTGCTGCGTCCTGGTCTTTCTTCTGTTTGCAGTCATCTGTGTGTGGAAGGAAAAGAAGAAAGGGAGTTACTATGATTCCTTTAAATTGCAAACCAAGGAATTCCAGGTGTTAAAGAGTCTGGGGAAATTGGCCATGGGGTCTGATTCCCAGTCTGTATCCTCAAGCAGCACCCAGGACCCCCACAGGGGCCGCCAGACCCTCGGCAGTCTCAGAGGCCTAGCCAAGGCCAAACCAGAGGCCTCCTTCCAGGTGTGGAACAAGGACAGCTCTTCCAAAAACCTTATCCCTAGGCTGCAAAAGATCTGGAAGAATTACCTAAGCATGAACAAGTACAAAGTGTCCTACAAGGGGCCAGGACCAGGCATCAAGTTCAGTGCAGAGGCCCTGCGCTGCCACCTCCGGGACCATGTGAATGTATCCATGGTAGAGGTCACAGATTTTCCCTTCAATACCTCTGAATGGGAGGGTTATCTGCCCAAGGAGAGCATTAGGACCAAGGCTGGGCCTTGGGGCAGGTGTGCTGTTGTGTCGTCAGCGGGATCTCTGAAGTCCTCCCAACTAGGCAGAGAAATCGGTATGTTCTGGGGTTGTTCTGTGAATGGCAGTTCACCTCTTTTCTGTTTCTTTGTGGTTTATAGATGATCATGACGCAGTCCTGAGGTTTAATGGGGCACCCACAGCCAACTTCCAACAAGATGTGGGCACAAAAACTACCATTCGCCTGATGAACTCTCAGGTAAAATTTCTTCTGTGCAGCTATGGAGTAAGTCAAGCGACAGCTTATCTCTTTCTTCCTGCAGTTGGTTACCACAGAGAAGCGCTTCCTCAAAGACAGTTTGTACAATGAAGGAATCCTAATTGTATGGGACCCATCTGTATACCACTCAGATATCCCAAAGGTAAGTGGGTGTCCGTGGGAAATAGGGGTTGATCCCTTGAGAGGACCACTTCTTTCTTTTTCAGTGGTACCAGAATCCGGATTATAATTTCTTTAACAACTACAAGACTTATCGTAAGCTGCACCCCAATCAGCCCTTTTACATCCTCAAGCCCCAGATGCCTTGGGAGCTATGGGACATTCTTCAAGAAATCTCCCCAGAAGAGATTCAGCCAAACCCCCCATCCTCTGGGATGCTTGGTGAGTTCATGTCGGGGAAAAGACCTTGCATGCAGGCATGACTCACCTCTGCTCCCCTCTCCAGGTATCATCATCATGATGACGCTGTGTGACCAGGTGGATATTTATGAGTTCCTCCCATCCAAGCGCAAGACTGACGTGTGCTACTACTACCAGAAGTTCTTCGATAGTGCCTGCACGATGGGTGCCTACCACCCGCTGCTCTATGAGAAGAATTTGGTGAAGCATCTCAACCAGGGCACAGATGAGGACATCTACCTGCTTGGAAAAGCCACACTGCCTGGCTTCCGGACCATTCACTGCTAAGCACAGGCTCCTCACTCTTCTCCATCAGGCATTAAATGAATGGTCTCTTGGCCACCCCAGCCTGGGAAGAACATTTTCCTGAACAATTCCAGCCTGCTCCTTTTACTCTAGGGGCCTCTGTCAGCAAGACCATGGGGACTTCAAGAGCCTGTGGTCAGGAAATCAGGTCCAGCCTTCCCTGTAGCCAGACAGTTTATGAGCCCAGAGCCTCCTGCCACACACATGCACACATATCTAGCATTCTTTCCAGACAGCATCCTCCCCGCCTTCCACCTTGGTAGATGCAAGGTCTATCTCTCCCATCAGGGCTGCCAAAGCTGGGCTTTGTTTTTCCCAGCAGAATGATGCCATTCTCACAAACCAATGCTCTATATTGCTTGAAGTCTGCATCTAAATATTGATTTCACGTTTTAAAGAAATTCTCTTAAATTACAATTGTGCCCAATGCAGGGTGGCTCTGGGGGGCAAGTAGGTGGTACAGGGGATTGGAAACATGCTCCGCGCCTCCAGAGAAAAGTTGCTCCCGAGGTCCATGCCCCTGGAACGTGTTCCTATCACTCTGGCTGGTTGGGCTGGTCCTTAGACTGGGTGCTTATGATTAAAGGGTCTTGGTTAGCCCACTTTCCCTCTCCATGTGGAGATGGAAGGTAGAGAAGGATACAGTGTCTATCCTCAAGTTGCTACGGTTCAGTGAGAGAGGCAGACATCTGAACAGGCAGGTAGGATTCAGTGTGCTCAGTGCACTGGGGATTTGGAGAGAGATGGGCTTGCTCTCTCTGTGCACCCAGGAGGGCCACGCACTTAAAACTGTGTTTGTGGATCAGAGAAGGCTTTATAGCACAGGGGGCATTCAGATGAGTCTTAGAGGAAGAGAAGAAACATGGCAAGCAGATTACATCTGAGCCGTTTGAATTGTGTTTTTCTTTCTTCCCATGTTTATTTTCTAAGATCTACCTGAACTTAGAGACTCAAGATATTTTTTTAGGAAACCTCCTACCCATGTCTGAGGTAGCAAGTGCAGCCTCACGACAGATACCAGGCAATCCAGAGCCACAAAACGTGATTCCTCCAGGCTCTGCCTGGCCTGACCCTGTCCTGTCAGCTGGGTTTACATACCAGTCCCATTCTTCCTTTTCAATACCTACCCCCAAATCTTCTCCTAACCACCATCTGTTTTTTTTTTTTAAAGCATTTTTTGCTTTAAAAGCATCCTGACCCCAATTTCTTTGAGCTCACGGGCCTTTTGCTGAAGGTCTCTCAGGGTGTAGTGGTGTGGCTCTCTGGACTTAACGTCACTCTCAGAGGTCAGAACCTTGGAGATCAGAACTGATTCTCACCAGGTGTGAGAGGTGTGGTAGCAGATTGCAATGCTCTGCACCTCTTCCTTGCAAGTGAGCAACTTCAGGCTCTCTGGGCAGAGGCTGGCCCACTGTAGTTTGCAGACATGCTCTCCAGATGGTTTTACTAAGTCCCCTCTCCCTGATAGGGAATCCTGCTGGACCAGCGCAGCCCTGGTGTGGAGAGGTTAAAAGACTTGCACAGGATCACCAAGTCATGCTGTAGAGCCAGGATTCCTAGACCCAGGGCTCTGCACTCTCAAGGCTGGCCCCATGTGCTCAAGGGGATCTAATGTTTGGGCTCCAAACTAACCATCTCGGAGCTGGGCTCCTCATTTACTGCCAAACCCTCAGCTTATGTAGCTAGAAAGGGCCCTGGAGTGAGAAAGCCTGGATTTTCAAATTGATGCTCCCCTACTGACTAGCTGTGCCACTCTGGGCAAATGCTCTTCCTTGAGCCTGTTTCCACACCTGTAAAGTGGGGATGATGATCCTATCTCACTGCTTTTGTGAGGATTACAGGAAAGCACCTGTCCTGGCTCTGTACCTGGCACGTAGTAGGTGCTCAGTTCATGCTGGTTTCCTTCCTGCCTTTAGTAGGGACCTGCTCTGTGCTCACACCTCGGCTGCATGCACCCTGCTGTGACGGAGGCTAGTGTGGAAGAGGTCCTGTCCTCAGGGAATTAACTGTCTTATTGGGAGACAACAACTGTCCTCCTTGGAACACCCAAGAAACCATGCAAAGCAGTGGACAACACAGAACACGCCCTCCTCCTCGCTGCCTGCAGCTCCAATCTGATTCTGCTTGGGAATGGGCGGAGCACGTGGGCTGCTTAACTGCTGTATAGGACAAGCCCCTTACCCCTCTCTGGGCCCATGAATTCCTGGCTTGGTTTATGTTCTGATTTGACACACTGATTTTAATCTTCGAATCATGACACTGAGTGCAGAGGAGGTGGCATTCCGACAGCAGGACATACATGTTGGTGTGAAGACTGGGACGACACTGGGTAGAATCTAGTTTTTAATTATTATTAATATAAAGGATCAAATTAATTTAAATATGATTCTGAAGTCTACAGAACTTTTAGTTCTGTGCTGTCTATGTGGACACTTTGGTAAAATGCAAATTATGATATGGACGTTATCATTGGTCTGGTGAGATGTTTCATATTTGTGACAGTTAATTTAAAAATTATGAGTTAATGCTGCCTGTGTCTATGGGGTTCTGTCTTCTTTGATAGCCATCTATTCATCTGGATCATGGGACCCTCTCTAATCCTTCCACCAATCAAATAAGCTATTGCTATTGGTTTGGAGTTGAGATATCAGTCTCGGAAACTTCTGAAAAATGCTAATAATTACCCAAGGATTATGTCAAATTTTAAAATAAATGTGTGTGTGTTTCTTTAAGCTGCTTCTCTCTTCTTATTTGCTAAATGAAC